CCTAAACCATCAGTGATCTCCATTGCTGAAATTAGTGGGTGCCAGTTGCATGAAATTCCAGGATGTTTATCTAACCTAGGGTCCTCCCTCCTCTGAGGGGAAGAAGTAGATGCCAGGAGAGGTTTAAACCATGAAGTGGCTCGCACACTGGGTGTAGCTGGAATGTACCTCAAGCAGGCACGTCAGTCCACTTCTTTGGCTGCATTTTTGAAAGGTGTGTCAAAGTTTAGCATTATTCCTGGGGATGGTCTACTCCTGAAGAGCAGGCCAGGAAAATTCCCAGTAAGTGACTAAATGAATAAATGGAAAAATGTCGCAGTTCCCTCTCCTCAGAGCCTCGCACAAAAGGTAGCCATTACATAGGCCACTGTCAAACAGTCCTCTGAGAGATTCCCACACTCTTCCTCTTCCCTCTAGACTACCCATCTGCCCCAATCCCCCCCTTGAGCAGCCTATTCTGTTTTTTCTCCCACTACAGCAGCCAGCCCCACCGCCTGGTGTAGAGCTTGAAGATGGAAAGGGAAGATAGGATGGGCAGAAACTGCCCTGCAATAGCTACATCATCCCCGAAACGCATACCTAAGAAAACCACTAAGGTCACCACACCCTGGAGGTGACATTCGCATGATTTATGCCTCTCTTGGGCTTTAGATTTTATTCCTTTACTTTTCTATAACTCTGTCATGACCAGTTTAAAGGCCCCAATGTCATGTCCTCGCATTAACAACCAAGGCTACAATGCAAGCCCTGCCATGTGCGCTTCTTTACAAAAGGTCAAAGTAAAAAGGAAATCTATACCAAAGAGCCTCTAGATACTATTTCCAGCTTCGGGGAAGTCCATAGTAGGTACTTCCACGGGTAGAGAACATTATCTTAGACTGGGATAAGGGTTGGTATTCGCAGTCCCCTTCCTACGTTCTGCCCATTGTAAAGACCAGGGTCAGCGTTGAGCCTCGCCCTTCTTGCTAGAACTACAACTCCCAGGATGCCCCGCGGCACGGGAGTGCGCACGCGCGTCGGAGGCGAAGGAGGAACCCACCGCACCTACAGGGCGGTCGAGTGAGGGAGCTGCTGGCGGGTGGGTCTGGCAACTCTTTGGGAGGCCGACGCGGGCGGACCGGCGGGTGCTGGGAACCGAGCCTCGGCTTGCGGCCGGCAGTTTCCGTGGGTCTGTGAAGAGGTCGGCGGCCCCTGCGGGCGCCAGTCAGGTAAGCCCAGCCCGGTGCTTTCCAGGAAGTCCATTTAAAATGTATTTGTTTCTTCTCTCCATAGCTTTAAGAAAAAGTAGAGATCACTTCTGACTGTACTGAACAGCAAAAATTAAGTGACTTGCTGCCCTGCACATCATGGCACTGCCATTCCGTAAGGACTTAGAAAAGTACAAAGACCTTGATGAAGATGAGCTCCTTGGGAATCTGTCAGAAACAGAACTGAAACAACTGGAAACTGTTTTGGATGATCTTGACCCCGAGGTAGGTGCTAGGTGATGAAGAGAAATGAAATAGGTCATATTGGCTGATTCATTCTCTCTGGCAGAATGCCCTTCTGCCTGCAGGGTTCCGGCAGAAGAACCAGACATCAAAGTCCACCACAGGGCCATTTGATAGAGAGCATCTCCTTTCATATCTGGAGAAAGAAGCATTGGAGCATAAAGACAGGGAAGACTATGTGCCCTACACTGGAGAAAAAAAAGGTAAGCCCCAGAATTTTAAAGTCATTATGTGGTAATGGAATTAACAAAATGCTTTATTTTACAGGGAAAATATTTATCCCCAAACAGAAACCTGTACAGACTTTTACAGAAGAAAAAGTGTCTCTTGATCCAGAATTAGAAGAAGCTTTGACAAGTGCTTCTGATACAGAATTGTGTGACCTCGCAGGTATCACCTAAAACAAGTTAATTTGTGAATAAACAATAAAAACTTTCTTTTTCTGTATTTATAGCAATTCTTGGGATGCACAATTTGATAACGAATACAAAGTTCTGTAATATAATGGGAAGTAGTAATGGTGTTGACCAAGAACATTTTTCAAGTGAGTACTTAAAATGCTTTGTGAATTCTAATTCAAATCCTGCTCTTTTCATTTATCACTGCAGATGTGGTCAAAGGTGAAAAGATTCTTCCGGTATTTGATGAGCCACCAAATCCAACCAATGTAGAAGAGAGTTTGAAGAGAACTAAAGAAAACGATGCTCATCTTGTTGAAGTTAATTTGAATAATATAAAGGTAAGTGTGCTAATCAGAGTGGTTTTGTATTGTGTAATGATGTTTTATGTTATTGTCTTTCAAGAATATCCCAATTCCAACCCTAAAAGATTTTGCAAAGGCTTTGGAAACCAACACACATGTGAAATGTTTCAGTCTTGCAGCCACCCGGAGCAATGACCCTGTTGCTACTGTAAGTAAGCGACTTGAGAATATCAAAATTATTTTAATCTCTTAATATTTTCTCTAATTTCTAGGCTTTTGCAGAAATGCTGAAAGTGAACAAAACTTTGAAGAGCTTAAATGTGGAGTCCAACTTTATCACGGGAGTTGGGATTCTGGCACTGATTGATGCGTTAAGAGATAATGAAACCCTGGCAGAGCTCAAGATTGACAATCAGGTCAATGTTCTACAATAATAACGTCGAGGAAGTTAATATTGTTCTTTTTTTCTAATTACTCCAGAGGCAGCAGTTGGGGACAGCTGTAGAATTGGAAATGGCCAAGATGCTTGAGGAAAATACAAATATCCTTAAATTTGGATATCAGTTTACACAGCAGGGACCACGAACCAGAGCAGCTAATGCTATAACAAAAAACAATGACTTAGGTAAGACATAGTATCGATCAAGTTTCTGAGTTTTCTAACATAGTTTCTTTTATTTTTCTCATAGTGCGTAAGAGACGAGTTGAAGGAGATCACCAGTAAGTCTGCAAAGGTGTAATCTTTGGAAGACTTCAGAAGATCACCAAGGGCTCATGTTGGTGACATCATGTAAAATTTTCCTGGGTAGAAGGGAAAAGACTGGAAAAATTTTTTTAGTGACATGCATTTTTTTTTTAGTTGTTATCAAATTGTAAAATCAGTAATGTGATATTTTATATTCTGAAACATTTCTACTTTCTGCTAAAATCAATTTTAATTTAGTTTAATTGAATGATTTATGATGAATCTTGGGCAAAAAAATACAACTGTAAAAAATTTCACAGGTCATTTGTGTAGAATAATTTGAACATTGTGAGGACCAATCTTTTTTAAATCAAAAGGGATGTTGCTGGTATCAGAATTGTTATTGCTTCATTTAGACATAAAACACTTAAGTGTTTTCTTCACTCCGTGACCTGGAGAGTTTTCCATTTTTTAAAATACATGAACTTGGCAAGGGTGTGATTTTTCTTTATCAAGAGAACAAAATGCCAGAATGTTAAAACAGTTAACTCAAAATCTAGTCATCTGTGTAGGAGCTAAAGCAGGTCTCCAGGGAGAGAGGGTGGTCGTCTGTGCATTCCAGGTTACTGCACTTGTCTGATGTGACGTAGCAACACCCAGGTCTTCTTAAAACAAAGTCATCAGCTTTGCCAGGTTACATACTTTATTTAAAAGTATAGTGAGGTCGAAGTTCATTCCAGTGTTTCATTTTAATAATGTGGGCATTATTAAATTTTTGTGGAAGCTAATAGTAAAAAATAAAAGCTGTTTTCACCACCTCCCTCCCCACCCCCCAAAAAAGGCGTACAGCCAACTCTTAGTTATTTAGGGTAAGAGAAAAAAGAAAACTGTTAAACAATGAAATCAAAGATAATAAATATGATAGATTTCCAGTATGAGGCACTTGCAAAACAGTCATTTAAACTGATGGTTACTGTAAGTCAGTTGGAAGCTGGCATGTATGTAAATTACTTGGTGTTACACCATATCCGAAGAAGTTCCTATGTGCAGTGCAGAATTGCATAAACAGTATTTAATCACTGCTACAAATCTTCCAACCAAGAAGGAAAACTGCTATTCTTCATAAATCTAATTTTTAGTATATGCTTCCTTTCATCTTATACTTTTATCAATATTTATAAAAGTCATTTCTATAATAAAAGCAGTCTTTCTTGCTCAAAGTATTAAGGTGAACAATTGAATAGAGTACTGTGGTCGGGAGACTGATTTGAGACTGCAGAGCTGATGCTGGGTAGAGGGTCTGGACTTGTATTCATGTTCTGTCTCAGGGCAGCCCCTGGAGCAGGAGATGGCAGAGGCATTTACAGCTGCAGAAAACAGGGAGGAATGGAATCTGAGGTAGCCCTGGCCTCAAAATTCAGGCCTGGCTGTATCATTTACAGAGATTTTTCTGGAGGGAAAAGTCTCATTTCTGAGGAAGGCAAGGTGGCTAATCATTATTAATTTTTTTTAAACTTTTTGGGCCGGGCGCAGTGGCTCACGCCTGTAATCCCAGCACTTTTGGGAAGCCAAAGTGGGTGGATCACTTAAGGTCAGGAGTTCAAGACCAGCCTGGCCAACATGGTGAAACCCTGTCTCTACTAAAAATCAAAAAAGTAGCCGGGTGTGGTGGTGCACACCTGTAATCCCAGCTACTCAGGAGGCTGAGGCAGGAGAATTGCTTGAACCTGGGAGATGGAGATTGCAGTGAGCTGAGATCGTACCACTGCACTGCAGTCTGGGTGACAAAGCAAGACTCTGTCTCAAAAAACAAACAAACAAACAAACTTTTTGAAATTGAATTGCAATATGTCTGCTACTTTGGCTTGGGCTGGACAGTTTATCTAATAAGCAAGGCAGCTTCTTGTGTGCTATGGTAATAAGCCTTCTTAACAGGCTAAGCTTCCCTCATAAGAACTGTGGTGTTTCTCTTTTTTTTTTTTTGTTTTGGTTTGTTTTGGTTTTTTGGTTTTGTTTTGTTTTGTTTTTTAAATCAGTATCCAATGTTTTATAGGGGCCAAAGGTTAACTTTGCACTATTCCCTGTCAGTTAAAGGCCACTGATATTTTTCTAAGTTAGCAAGGCTCACTTGCTTGCTTTCTTGCCTCCCTTGCCTCCATCCCTCTCCCTTCCTACCTTCTCTATTTACCTATTTCTCTCCCTCCCTCTCTTCTCCTCTCTTTTTTTTTCCCCGCATATGCAGCTTTTTGATTGTACTTGATTTTATAGAGACTGCACAGTTCCAGCAAGATTGGGAGTCAGGCATGGAGCAGGCATCTCAGGCTACCAGAAAGAATTGGTCACCTAGACTTTCAGTCAGGCATCCTCGTTTGCATTGTCCTGTAAGTCAATTAGTTGATAAATAGTTCCCCCTTCATCCCTTAAGTTTTGTTTTTGTTTTTGTTTTTAATATAGGTAAGTGGGACTCTACCTAAAATTTTGCATCATACTTATGGGTAATATCTTTTTCATATATTATTTATCAAAGTATGAAGTTGAGTATTTTGCTTGTACCATTTCAATTCTGCATTATAGTAGTTCATTGTATAACTGAAAGAAATGATTTCTTCATAAGTGACATTAAATATGAACATTCATCCAATTGAATTTACAAAATCTTTCCAAAATTATAAGGGAGAAAAATCGGGTTTACTTCAATCTTTAAAAATCTGGCACCTCTTAGTAACTTTCAGTATTTCTAAATTGCTCTAAAATTTTATAATAAATAGATTAGGGTTTTGCAATAGTCTTAATTTTTAAGCCAAAGGTTTTCTGAGACCTTAGGTTTTGTAGTCTAACCAGCTTATGTGGTTATTTAAAAGAATATTCTTTGTGTTTTTAAATTGCTATTTTTAAAAAAGCTTTTTATTACCCATTTTATAAAATGTTATACTCATATTTGTCTGAATTTTTCCAGTATTCCTACATGAAATTGTATGTATTAAAAACTCAATATTAGTGGCAAATATTAATACTATTAAAATGGATTTTGGTGCTATATTCTTGTAGCTAAAGCCTAGTAGAATTCTCAAGAATAGGTGAAATACACTTTCAAAGTTGCCTGTCATTTAAAAGACCAAATAAGCATTTTGTATTAAATAAATTAGCAGATGGTTAGAGACTTCAAGGAGAGTTAGCTTGGTCATTTAATTGCGACTTCATGTTATTTGATTGAAATAACCCACATCCTTGCTTTGTATAAGATATTCGCTCTGGAGAAGTTACATGTAAATAGAATTCTATAAATTGTTTTCCAGTTGACCGAGTATCTGTTGTGTTTTTGTTTAAAAAGAGGATTCCATGACATAATAAAAATTATTTTAAAAAATGTTTTGGGCCGGGTGCGGTGGCTCACGCCTGTAATCCTAGCACTTTGGGAGGCCGAGGTGGGCGGATCACCTGAGGTCAGGAGTTCGAGACCAGCCTGACCAACATGGAGAAACCCTGTCTCTACTAAAAATACAAAATTAGCCAGGCGTGGTGGCACACACCTGTGATCTCAGCTACTCGGGAGGCTGAGGCAGGAGAATCACTAGAACTCGGGAGGCGGAGGTTGCAGTTAGCTGAGGTCGCGCCATTGCACTCCAGCATGGGCAACAAGAGTGAAACTCCGTCTCAAAAAAAAAAAAATTTTTTTTTTTTTATAAAATGTTACTCATATCATATTGTACGTTATATTTAACTCTTGCTGTCATTAAAATAAGATGACAACATTTATGAAGTTTTATAAAATCTTACATTTTAGGGTCTGTGTTCCCAGGGCTGCCTCACTTTTTCCCTAAAAAACTAGGAACCACTGTTAACCTCCCAGCAGATGCAAGGATCATGCTTTCTCTGGAGTCCTTAGTCACTTCCATTCTTTGCAAGTTTAGTACTGCCCAAATTTACTCATTCTACAGTGTTACTGCACTTTGAACGTATTGACCCATGTCACCCAAGAGAAGCAAACATATGGATGCACTAGAGACAACTCGGGTTGCTGCTCTCAGTTAAGGGCTATGAGTTCTTGGGGTCTAAGTATCTGTAAAATTATCCTCTCCATCAGCTCTCACTGATCATTAATGTTTCTGGATATTTCTTACCCTAAGATTTGCTTACCAACAAATCAAAGAAACGCTTCACTAATTATTTTTAAATTGAGAAAATAGTATTCAGAGGCAAAGATTTTTATATTCTTTTTTGAGACCAAGTCTCACTCTGTCATCCAGGCTGGAGTGCAGTGGTGCGATCTCAGCTCACTGCAGCTTCCACCTCCCAGATTCAAGTGATTCTCCTGCCTCAGCCTCCCAAGTAGCTGGGATTACAGGCGTCCGCCACCACGCCCGGATAACTTTTTGTATTTTTAATAGAGACGGGGTTTCACCATGTTGGCCGGGCTGTTCTCAAAGTGACCTCAGGTGATCCACTCGCCTCGGCCTCCCAAAGTGCTGGGATTACAGGCTTGAGCCACCACACTCAGCCTTATTCTTATATTTTAATTTGGTCATTCTTAGATCTACAGATTGAACATCCCTAATTGAAAACTTTTTGAGTACTAACATAGTGTTCAAAGGAAATGCTTATTGGAGCATTTAGAATTTCAGATTTTCAGATTAGGGATGCTGAACTGGTGTAATGCCCAGTATTCCAAAATCCAAAATAATTTGAAATCTGAAACACTTAATGGTCCCAGCATGTTGGATAAGGGATACTCAACCTGTATTGATTTTTCTCCACTATAATTCAGTTCTATAAGTTCTTCCCTATAAAAAATGAATGAATTAGAAATTTGATAATAAAACATATTTTATTAATTTTAAACTCTATCTTGCAGTCTGATCATTCAGAAAGGTCAACCTAGAAAAAAGACATGGCTAAGTAAACTATTTTAAGCCATAACTAAGTATTTTGGAAAGCCTTCATTAACACATAAAGAATTTTGGCCAAGTACTGTGGCTTATGCCTGTAATCCTAGCACTTTGGAAAGCCGAGGCCGACGGATCACTTGAGCTCAGGAGTTTGAGACCAACCTGCGTAACATGGTGAAACCCCATATCTACAAAAAGTACAAAAATTAGCTGGGTGCGGTGGCGCATGCCTGTAGTCCCATCTACTCGGAAGACTGAGGCAGCAGAACCGCTTGAGCCTAGGAGGTGGAGGTTGCAGTAAGATGAGATCATGCTGCTGTACTCTAGCCTGGGCAATGAGAGTGAAACTCTTATCTCAAAAAAAAAAAAAAAAAAAGAGCTATACTCATAGTACTTTGGGAGACCAAGCAGGGAGGATTACTTGAGACCAGGAGTTTGAGACTACCATGGACAACATAGCAAGACCCCATCTTTACAAAAAATTTAAAAATTAGCCAGACACCTATAGTACCAGCTACTTAGGAGTCTAAAGTGGGAGAATTGCTTGAGCCTGGGAGGTTGAAGCAGCAGTGAGCTTTGATCATGCCACTGCATTCCAGCCTGGGTAACAAGAGTGAGACTGTCTCAAAAAACAAAACAAAACAAAAAAATGGGTTTTTTTGTTGTTGTTTTTGTCTTTTACTTAGGACACCTGCTCTAGAGGCTAGATAAAAATAGATTGTAATGGCCGGGTGCAGTGGCTCACACTTGTAATCCCAGCACTGTGGAGGCTGAGGTGGGCGGATCACTTGAGGTCAGGAGTACGAGACCAGTCTGGCCAACATGGTGAAACCCCATCTCTACTAAAAATACAAAAAATTAGTTGGGCGTGGTGATGCGCACCTGTAATTCTAGCTACTTGGGAGCCTAAGGCAGGAGAATCACTTGAACCTGGGAGGCAGAAGTTGCAGTGAGCCGAGATTGTGCCATTGCACTCCAGCCTGGGTGACAGAGTGAGACTCCATCTCAAAAAAATATATGTATTAAGAAATACCACCAGCAGTGTTTTGCTAACATAGCTGTAACAAATTATTAAGTTCTTTTTTTTTTTTAAGATGGAGGTTCACTCTTGTCGCCCAGGCTGGAGCGCAATGGTGCGATCTCAGCTCACTGCAACCTCCGCCTCCTGGGTTCAGATGATTTTCCTGCCTCAGCCTCCTGGGTAGCTGGGACTACAGGTGCCCGCCACCACGCCTGACTAATTTTTGTATTTTCAGTAGAGACGGAGTTTCACCATCTTGGCCAGGCTGGTCTCGAACTCCTGACCTCGTAATCCACCCGCCTCGGCCTCCCAAAGTGCTGGGATTACAGGTGTTTGCCACCGCGCCCAGCCCAAATTATTACATTCGTAAGACAGACACCTCTTAGAATCTATATATATGAGGTTTTACTCCCTTTTCTACACTCAGTATGTTTTAATTGATGCAAAGCAATTAATTGGCCTAAAATGTTTCAAATATTATAGTCTATACATTCAGAAAGTAAGGTTTAAGAATGAATTATTGGTGCTTCTTGGTGGGTGTATATAGCAGTTTTTAGAAGTTTAAATTTCACCTCTACTCAGAAAGATAAGCTTTTGATTCAGTGGTTTCAAATTTTCAGATCAATCCATTTAAGAATTGTTTTTTCAAATGTATATACACGTATAACATAAAAATTTTTGTAATTTCAAATGTCTTTTTTTCAGTTTTTTGGATGAATTATTATATTTGGTTTTAGTTACATTTAAAAGCTTGAAAATTACCTTTCTAACAATCATTTGAATGTCATTCATTGTCACATGAAATCAGGTATTTACGTTTTTTTCTAATGCTAAAATATCCAACATTGTAATTGCCCTATTTTTCCATTTTTATAAGTATAAAAGCAATGAATTTTAACACTGGTATTTAAATAATACAAAATATTATCCAAATTCATAACAGCACAGTGAAGTTTCTTTTGAAGACTATGTACTGGAAGCATTTAGAACTTACCAATATATACTGGGATAAATCGTTTCAATAAAGTTTATCAAATATTCTGTAAACTTGGACTTTTTGAAAAAGCACATAATCCCTT